TAGATGCCCCACCTGCCTCACAATAGCCCCAGCCCTGCCGGTCTACTGGGAGAATGACAGGCTCCCTGTTTCAGCAATGATGAATGGAAACAGTGGACATGTCAGATATCCAGGAGACTCTGTGCCCCCAAAAAGATGGGAAACAGTAAAAGCTGGGTCTCTTCCCTACCAGAAAAAAAGTGGTCTGGCATGAAAGAGGTTAAAAAGCAGATCCTATCCAGTAGGGTAAGACTCGGGTTATTGTCTTCCCCATATACTCCAGAAAGCCAACTCCAGAAAGTTTAAATGAGTTAGGTGAGGTCCTATAGCTGGTTAATGACCTAACCAGATATGCAGCCTGCTCCTCTGTAGCCTTCTTACCACCCAGTGATTCGCTTTTTTGCTGACCTCATGATGCTCTTGAGAGAAGATAGAATAACTAGAACTGGTGATACCAACATAGACGACTAGACTAAAGCCTCCTAATAAGGCTAAATTGAAGATAGTGCGAAGGTGTTCATCCTCAACATACCAGTTCACCCTCAAGTCCTTCAATAGCTGGGAAAGCCCTCCTCTCTCAGAGAATGATAAGACTTTGCCTTCAGGTTTTTCTGGCAGACTGGATCTGGGGCTGGCACTGGCCACATGAATGTCTAATTAATGGACAGATGATGAGAACAGCTATTACGTTATTTGTTCCGGGGCAGGAGACTCTCTGGGCCTATTTTATATGGGGAAATGTCCCTATAGGGCAAAGGCAACTGAAGATTAGCTCAGTAATCAATTTTAGAAGTACAGTCAGGCCTCAGAGACTACAACATCCCTCCCTTCTTAGAGCATGGCAAGATATTTGACATCATGAGGCCCTGCTGGAGACACATAACCTCAGTCACAGCAGAAAGTAGAGTCGGTAGGAGAAGTATTGCCAACCCACAGCTCAATGGGAAATGTTTCTGTCTCTTTAAACCATAACCATGGGGCCCACCCTGAGCTTCCTGATTTCTGAAGTCTGAGTGATTTCCTCCGTGTGCCGAGAGGAAACAGCCTTCTGCACTCACAGCCGAAGGGAAAGCAGCAGGTTGGGGCTTCTTGTGGCCAACTTCAGAGCCTGTCACCAGGAAAGGTGAGCCTGAGCCTGGGAGTGGCGGGGGCTGGGAATTAACAAATTGTGTTTGGGACTCTTCCAGGTAAGCATGGGAGGAAGGAAGATGGCGACAGATGAAGAAAATGTCTATGGTAAGACCATATCTCTACACCTCATACTTGCCCTTAAGTAAGATTATAACACTTGGTCTCACAGGTTTAGAAGAGAACGCTCAGTCCCGGCAGGAGTCCACGCGGAGGCTCATCCTTGTTGGGAGAACAGGGGCCGGGAAGAGCGCCACTGGGAACAGCATCCTGGGCCAGAGACGGTTCTTCTCCAGGCTGGGGGCCACGTCTGTGACCAGGGCCTGCACCACGGGCAGCCGCAGGTGGGACAAGTGCCACGTGGAAGTCGTGGACACTCCGGACATTTTCAGCTCCCAAGTGTCCAAGACAGATCCTGGCTGTGAGGAGAGAGGTCACTGCTACCTGCTCTCGGCCCCCGGACCCCACGCGCTGCTCCTGGTGACCCAGTTGGGTCGGTTCACCGCCCAGGACCAGCAGGCGGTGAGGCAGGTGAGGGACATGTTCGGGGAGGACGTCCTAAAACTCCATAATCTCTACTTTTCTTTTTGTGCAGCTGAGTCATGGAGCTTTCAGCCCCAGCACATGGCTCCTCCTTAACTGCGTCTGCTCAACCTCCCTCAGCCCTGTGAACAGCATCCCCGCACACAGACGCAGAGCAGGACTCTCTCTGCTGCCACTTCACCTTCCTGAGAGAGGACCAGCGGCCAGAGCCTCAGTGACTGCCACCCTGGAGGACAGGGCACAACAACCGTTTCTGGTAAGGAGAACTGGGTTTATGCTCACAGAGACTGCTTTTTATCCTTTTCCTGTTTTTATTCCAGGAGAGAATGGGAGGATTCCAGAGGGGCAAATATGGAACTATGGCTGAAGGTAAGAAAGTCTTGAAGTTCTCAAGAGCCCCACTTAGTAAGATACAAAACTTCGTTTTCTACAGGTAGATCAGAAGATAACTTGTCTGCAACACCACCGGCATTGAGGATTATCCTAGTGGGCAAAACAGGCTGCGGGAAAAGTGCCACAGGGAACAGCATCCTTGGCCAGCCCGTGTTTGAGTCCAAGCTGAGGGCCCAGTCAGTGACCAGGACGTGCCAGGTGAAAACAGGAACATGGAACGGGAGGAAAGTCCTGGTGGTTGACACGCCCTCCATCTTTGAGTCACAGGCCGATACCCAAGAGCTGTACAAGAACATCGGGGACTGCTACCTGCTCTCTGCCCCGGGGCCCCACGTCCTGCTTCTGGTGATCCAGCTGGGGCGTTTCACTGCTCAGGACACAGTGGCCATCAGGAAGGTGAAAGAGGTCTTTGGGACAGGGGCCATGAGACATGTGGTCATCCTCTTCACCCACAAAGAGGACTTAGGGGGCCAGGCCCTGGATGACTATGTAGCAAACACGGACAACTGCAGCCTGAAAGACCTGGTGCGGGAGTGTGAGAGAAGGTACTGTGCCTTCAACAACTGGGGCTCTGTGGAGGAGCAGAGGCAGCAGCAGGCAGAGCTCCTGGCTGTGATTGAGAGGCTGGGGAGGGAGCGAGAGGGCTCCTTCCACAGCAATGACCTCTTCTTGGATGCCCAGCTGCTCCAAAGAACTGGAGCTGGGGCCTGCCAGGAAGACTACAGGCAGTACCAGGCCAAAGTGGAATGGCAGGTGGAGAAGCACAAGCAAGAGCTGAGGGAGAACGAGAGTAACTGGGCATACAAGGCGCTCCTCAGAGTCAAACACTTGATGCTTTTGCATTATGAGATTTTTGTTTTTCTATTGTTGTGCAGCATACTTTTTTTCATTATTTTTCTGTTCATCTTTCATTACATTTAAATCTCTGGACCCTGGAGCACTTCTAATGTATCACCCCATGGAGTCATTGTTCTAATAATCACCAATTCAGACTCAGATCCTCGTGGTCTATGGAGCATGCTGCTTGCTGTCTGTGCAGCTCCCATTTCCCCTTCTTCCTGATAGACTTGGAGCTGTGTGCCTCCACTCCAAGGCTGCCTGCCTGCTGTAAACACTATTCCACTCTGTCTGCCAACAACTGCTTCAGGAATGGGCCTGAGATCCCATGCAGGTCCCTGAGAAGTGAGTAAAAGTCCGCAGAGGTGGGGATGGAAGATCTCTCCTTAGATAGAACCTGTCTTCCTCCCTGGCATTGTGGGGTCTGGGCGTGACACTGGGACTCTCAGCAGCTTTGTGCTGCCAACCTGAGATTGAAGGCAGTGCCTCAGAGCAGCACAGAGAGTTGGGGCCCCCTGAGCCCTGAGCCACCAGCCCTGCAGCCTGCCCTATCTCCGCATTTCCAGTTGTATTAGCCAATAGATTTCCTACTTATTTAAGCTATTTGAGCTCCGGGTCTCTTCTACCTGCATTCTAAAACATTCAAAGTAATAAAAATTTCTCCACATTCCTTTTTATCCTTTAAATCTGTTGGAACTT